AGCAACATTAGCTTCCACAAAACTAAACTCCGAGTGTGTGAAGGAAGACTGCTCAGAGACAAAGCTGTAATAAACACACCCTACTAATACTACCAAGGCAGTATTTTCTATGCCATTTCCTCTACTTTACAATTTTCTCAGCGGAAGAGACATCAGCACCAGAAAATAACATTCAAGCCATTTCTTACTAGAATCCAATTACCTGAAGAACTCCTCTTTCCACAGCAAGTAGCAGCTATCCCCCGGTCTACAATGACACAGCAGGGCTGCAAAAGATTTGTAGGGCTCATCTGCTGCCAGGCACTTGATCCCTGCCCTCCTAGAAGGAGGATGCCAGGTCAGGAGGAGGACCTCCAGCTTAGAGCGGGGTTAAGCAGGGCACTCCATTCTGCAAATGAGCCAAACTTTGCTCCCATTGTTATCTTTAGGTTGATGTCACCACCCTCCAAGGAGTCTCAGAAGCCACTTGGCAGCTCCTAAAGAAATGTTTCTCTTAGACCCATATCATCCAAATAAGCCTCAGTTAGACTGCGAGGGCAAGCAAAGGTCTCATCACTGCTCTACTGAGGTGCTGTGCTTGCCCAGAGCATCACACCGCATGTACCAGACGACTTTTCTCTGCACACACCGCTGAACACTGAAACCAGGACAGACTTCTGCACATACCCTCCAGTTCGGAAAGTCACTATCGCCCATGGATTCCCTTAAATCTTAAGCCTTCTTCACATCTGCCACCCCCACCCCCACACAAACCAGGGAAGGGGGTTGGGGAGCGGAGGGGTTAAAGTGACAGCCACGACAGCAACTCCTTGGTTTTGTTCAAAAGGTATCACAGCGCCAACACTGTGGACCTACCTTGCTCTCTCCTTTCTCGCCGTTGGGTCTCGTCTCGGGATCGTCGCTGTCCTCAGCGCCTGCACTCTCGCCGGGCAGTTCATCCTGAGCCAGCTGCTGAGGCGGCGGCTGGGGCTGGGGCGGCTGTGGCGGCGCCTGGCAGGCTCCGCCAGCCCCCTGGGAGCGGGGGATGGGCTCCGGGCGCGGAGAAACTCCCTCAACATCCATCTCCATCTTCCCATTCACTGGAGGGCAAGACAAAAGCGGAGTGGAGACTTGGCAGCGGCGCCCGGCAGCTACTCAGCTGCCCGTGGCACGCATGGCTCGCCGAGGAGGGGCCGCCTCCCGCGCGCCCTCCCTTCTGCCACCCTTCGCCCCCGCTCCCCGCAGCTCCGCTCGCCTGCTTGGCTCCGGCCCTGGCGGCGTCTGGGCCGGGGTGCGCGAGGAGCGGGTGGCCGCGTGTCCTTGGAGCGCTGGCCTTCAGGCGCCCCCGGCAGTCCCGCTAAGCAGAGCGCATCCCGGCGGCGGCGGCGGCGGCGGCGGCGGCGCCTCCCAGCCGCGCTCCCAGCCTCAGGGCCGCTTGGGTACTTGCTCTCCAGCCCGGCCCACGCTCCTAGCCGCTTTCCAGCGTCTCTTGGGGCCCCTTGGCGTTTCTCCTCCCTACCAACCTTCTGAACAAAGTTGCTGGAAGAACCAACCTGGTCGCCGGGCTTTGCCCGGCGAAGCTGGCAAGAATAGGGACTCTCAGGTGCAAGTGAAATCTACCTTCCCCGCCCGCTGACCAAGCGCCGACCCTCAGCCTTACCCCCTCCCCAACGCAAAGGAGCCAAGGAAAGGAGGGATCTCCGACCTGTGCGAGGTGGTGGCGGCGAGGACTAGAAAGAGAGGAGCGTGCGGAGGGCTGGTGCGCCCACCCCCAACCCCAGGTGACCCCCGCCTCCGCGCTGGCCCTGGTCCCCTCCCTCTCCCGGCCGAGCGCGCCTCCGGGGTCAGTCCCTCCGGGCTGCGCGTGTGTGTATCCCAGAGCTCCGCTCCGGGGTCTGTTCTGCCGCTGGCGGCTCCGCGCCGCACAGCCCTGCACTAAAGAACTGGAGTAGAGAAGGAGAAGCCAACGGCAAATTCCGGGCAGGAAGTCGACCTACCCTTGCCTCTGGCCAGGTCGCAGGTTAGAACCGGGAAGGGGTGGGGCCCCTCGGGTCAGGTTTTTGTTTTTTTTTTTTTCCCTACAGTGTAGCAATAAAAATCACATGTCAGTTCAGACAGCAGCAGGAATAGCTGACTGGTAAGTTATTATTCTTCCATGCTTGCTACTTCAGCCTTAAGTTTCTATCATTCTCTCACTACAGGGAAGGAAATAATTGGAGGAGTAGTCCCAGCAGTAAGAGAGAAGAAAGAAAGACATGGGCCTTGGAAGATAGATAGGATATGAGTAAAATGAAGCAAAGAGCATTGCGATTAGAGCAAGGTGTTGGAAATGTATGCTGCAGAAATACTGCCTAAAACCTGGAAGTCTCATAGCTGAAAGCACCAAACTTTGGTCCCCCTCTCGCCACCAAAATGAAGAGAGAATGCAGCTGGAGATGATGAATTTCAGTGTGGATGTAGATGCAGACATAACAGCCATTTCAGAAGAGCATGTTTCACCTATAATATCTGCTATAACTGAAGTCAGCTGATCTTGCTTTTAAACCCTTTTAGGAATTTCAAAATCAGCTCAATGGATAATGACAAAAGTGTTAACTTCTGTGACACCATTCTCTAAAGATGAAACCATAATGTCATCAGGGGTGGTGTTAAATGCCAGACTGAAGAGAAAGTGGAAGAGACAGATACGGTGGAATGCAAGGATACTGGACCCCTGAGAGCAGCCTGTTGTCATTGCTTGGCATTTACAGCATCTGTAATTCATTAGCTATTCTTTTCTTTTTTAATGAGGAAACAGAAAGGAGATCAAGGAATGAGCTCAAAGCAACCAAAAAAATCTTTTCAGTAGTAAGATAAACAAATGTTACCATGAGTCTGAAAGCTAGAATTCTACAAGGGGAAGAAATATATGGCCCCTGCTAATTTTAACCAGGACCATTGCCTGTGTAATTGCCATAATAATAAAAGCTACTGGTATCTATATTTTACAAACTGCTATTAACTAAATTACCTCATTCAA